CATGTTCAGATGAGAAAACTAGGATAGAGAAATTATGCAATGAGTTAGTGGCCAAGCTGTGATCTCCATATTGGCCAATTAAAACCAAGTGCACCTTGCACATGTCTCATAGGGCAGTGAAATGGAGTCCTGGAGTTCATGAGATGCAATTGCAGAGAATCACTGCTCATTTCACCTTGGGTTTCCATTTTGTATCACTCTGAGGGGATAAGCCTTACTCTATCTAGGATTCCTAAGACTTTTTTGCATCACCAAAAAAGGACTTATCTTCCCCTCGAAGATTTTTGTTAAGATGTAGAATCTCCCCTACCCCAAATTTTTACTTGAAAAATTTGAAACTTTCAGACAAGTTGAAAAATTGGTACAATGAACACATATATCCATCACCATCCCTTTAAAATTGTTAAATTTTTCCCATCACTGTTTCTCACAATATATAGGCAGATATATTTCGTTTTTGCTGAATAATTTGACAGCTGCGGTTGTCAAGACACTTTACCCCAAAATACTTCAGTATGTTCCTCTTAAGAACAACTACCTCCATTCTACTCATATCAGCATAAATTTTAAGAAACGTAAATTTGATGCAATAATACCTTACATACAGTATACATTCAAATTTCCCCCAGTTGTTCCAATAATGTCCCTTTCTAGCATTTTCTTTAAATCCAGAAGTTGATCTCTTGCGTTGTTTTCAGTTGTGACATCTCTTTTCTTTATCTAGAACAGTTCTAAAGCCTGTGTTTTATTGTTATTTTGTTTTGTTTATTTTTTATTTTTGTTTTTTGTTTTTCTTCAGTGAAATTTCAAAAACTCCAGATTAGTAAAATACCTCAAGTTGTGAATTGGTCTGATGCTTTCCTCTTGATTAGATTCGGGTTAAATATGTATTGGCATGAATACTGTATGTGATGTGAGAATCATTTCCTAATTAGTTATACTTAAGAAATGTGAAACCCTCAAGACAGAATGATCTTATATTTTAGGAAAATAATTAAATTTTAAACCTAATCATCTTTGAATGGTCATTGACAGTTTTTGAAGCACATTTCACACATATTTTATTGTCTCCTTGTAACTGTGAGACCAATGAGGTGGATATTATTGATCATAGTCCTAGGGCAACTAAGGGATGGAAGTATGTGTGTTGTGCTAAATTCCTGAAATTCATTACTTGGGAAGCTGAGTTTTGAATCCAGTTTCTGAGTCTTCATTTTGGATCTCAATCCTGTGTTTTTCCCACCAACCCAGTGAATATTATTACAGCATCTTGTGTAAGAAGGATAAAGCAGGGTTAAGCAGGATATGTTTTTAAAAAAATTGTGACACTCATCCTACTCAGAAGTACAACTGAATTCACCATAAGTAAGGGCTTTCTAAAGGAAGCTTTCAAGTTATCCTGGACTCTGGTGAATCTTGAGAGCCTACATTTATGTAGATTAGATGTTAAAAGTTTGCAAAGCTCTCACGTTGTAAATGTCATAAGCATTTGCTGTGAAATAATAGTAGAGAAGCAGAAAGAAACCAAGATGGATAGATTCCCACTCAGTCTCCCTATAAACTTGCAACATGTTGCATAATAAATATGGATGTAGCAGAGACATCGTGGTATCTTTATGCTGTGCTCAGTATCCACAGAGGGATAAATGCTGGGTTCATAAAAAGTGGGTTTCAAAAATGTATTTGTTTGTTTTTCCAGTGGATTCATTGGTAGGAAGAACTTCTAAACCCACTCTGAAGATCCATAAGCACTAGATCTTGTAGGAAGGAGTTAATGTATTCAGAAGAGTCAGTTCTTTCCCAATATATTGAGGGTTTGCTTGAGGATTTATCTTGTGAAATAGATTTCAAAAGTGGAAAAGTAGTGCCTTAACTGACTGAGATCTAGAACAAATGGATTTCATGTGATTTTGATAAAAGTTTTATATCAGAGTGGCCTTTAAGAAATTCTAACAGGAAAAGGGGTTGTCTCCCTCTTTGATTTTCCCAAATTTGGCAGGAAGAGGTCAACAGAGGGCTGGTGAGGCATTTGAAACTCAGCATTTGTGTTTACAGACATTCATATAAAAAGTGGCCAGGAAAAGAGATATAGAAACCAATGCATGTTAAATGAGACCTGTTCTGGGGGATATCTGAGATGCAGGTCCTTTCCTGCTGCTAACCAGCTGTATGGCTTTGAGGAGTCTCCATTTTATGAGTTCCTCTACTGTATTAACATAGAGACTAATAATGTCCACTATGTGTAATTGACAGTGCTGTTTAGAGATAATCAAATGAAAGCATGCATGTGAACTTGCCCCACAAGCTTCTAAAGTAGTTCACGAATGTAAGGCAAATGGATAATTTTAGAGCTTTTGACTTGGAAGTATACTTCCCTTAATTTAAAAATCCATCTTGGTCCTTGTTTCCTATCTTAGTGGGACCAGTTAGGAAGGAAAAAAATTAGAGTTTAGCTGTAAAATGGTGTATGGTGCCATGTTTGATCACACATGCTCTGGAAACCAAAGGACTTCAGTTAAGTTCTTGCCTCTGTCATTTAGCTGTAGTTACCATAAATGGGTTATATAACCTCTTTAAGCCTCAATTTGTTCATCCGTACAAGGGTTGCAATTACTACCTTTTAGGGGCTTTGTGAGAATTGTGGTGAGGTGATACATGTGTAACCAGTATAAAATGAAACTTTCCTTCTTGCCTCTACTGTTCCTTTAATTTCTATCCTCTTGATCATTCTCTTCTAGTCCCTGAATGCAAACATTAGTAAGCCCCACAATGTTGTACTTACTCCTAGATAATAGATTGTCCTAATATTATTTTAAGTCACAAACTCAGTTAATTTAAACCAAAATAAAAATTAATCATGATCATTTAAATGTATAGTTTAAGAGATTAACAAAAACCCTGAATTTCATTTAATATTTAACTGTTCTCCCCTTCCCTTTGTTTCAGGCTCAAAGGGAAAGAGGATTTAGTAAGTGGCTTGATTTCTCTTCTCTGCCTTCCATTCCACTCCACCCCCAGGTGAGCATAACTGGGTGGCAGCTGCTCAGGAGGAACTAATTGCATCTGTTTCTCTTTCCTTTAGGTGCCCAAGCAAGGAAAGAAATAATGAAGAGACACATGTGTTAGCTGCAGCCTTTTGAAACACGCAAGAAGGAAATCAATAGTGTGGACAGGGCTGGAACCTTTACCACGCTTGTTGGAGTAGATGAGGAATGGGCTCGTGATTATGCTGACATTCCAGCATGAATCTGGTAGACCTGTGGTTAACCCGTTCCCTCTCCATGTGTCTCCTCCTACAAAGTTTTGTTCTTATGATACTGTGCTTTCATTCTGCCAGTATGTGTCCCAAGGGCTGTCTTTGTTCTTCCTCTGGGGGTTTAAATGTCACCTGTAGCAATGCAAATCTCAAGGAAATACCTAGAGATCTTCCTCCTGAAACAGTCTTACTGTATCTGGACTCCAATCAGATCACATCTATTCCCAATGAAATTTTTAAGGACCTCCATCAACTGAGAGTTCTCAACCTGTCCAAAAATGGCATTGAGTTTATCGATGAGCATGCCTTCAAAGGAGTAGCTGAAACCTTGCAGACTCTGGACTTGTCCGACAATCGGATTCAAAGTGTGCACAAAAATGCCTTCAATAACCTGAAGGCCAGGGCCAGAATTGCCAACAACCCCTGGCACTGCGACTGTACTCTACAGCAAGTTCTGAGGAGCATGGCGTCCAATCATGAGACAGCCCACAACGTGATCTGTAAAACGTCCGTGTTGGATGAACATGCTGGCAGACCATTCCTCAATGCTGCCAACGACGCTGACCTTTGTAACCTCCCTAAAAAAACTACCGATTATGCCATGCTGGTCACCATGTTTGGCTGGTTCACTATGGTGATCTCATATGTGGTATATTATGTGAGGCAAAATCAGGAGGATGCCCGGAGACACCTCGAATACTTGAAATCCCTGCCAAGCAGGCAGAAGAAAGCAGATGAACCTGATGATATTAGCACTGTGGTATAGTGTCCAAACTGACTGTCATTGAGAAAGAAAGAAAGTAGTTTGCGATTGCAGTAGAAATAAGTGGTTTACTTCTCCCATCCATTGTAAACATTTGAAACTTTGTATTTCAGTTTCTTTTGAATTATGCCACTGCTGAACTTTTAACAAACACTACAACATAAATAATTTGAGTTTAGGTGATCCACCCCTTAATTGTACCCCCGATGGTATATTTCTGAGTAAGCTACTATCTGAACATTAGTTAGATCCATCTCACTATTTAATAATGAAATTTATTTTTTTAATTTAAAAGCAAATAAAAGCTTAACTTTGAACCATGGAAAACAGAGTGACTTATTGGTCAAGAAAACAGTATA